TTCTAGTCTTTATTTACGGATGGAGAGGGCCGAGGCAGAGGTTGTCCAGCTCTGTATTCCGCGTCAGAGAGAAGAGCTGACCCTGGCTAGGAGCAGGGGAAGGCAGAGGCAGAGATGGTCTTTGTGCCGGCCCCCGCACACACCAAGTAGGAGGTGGTGGCAGAAGCTCTCCCTTTGATCTCACCCAGCATCCTGCAGAGAACTCTTCCTGCAGCGCTTTCCTCACCTTCCCAATCACAGACGCCCCTGGCAATCGGGCGGACAGTGCAGACAAGGGCTTCTCCAGATCAGCGAGTTCACAGGACTGAGGCCTCGCGTGCATATTCATTCGCACCACGTTTTTTCTTTCCCAATTCTGCACACACAATCCTCTGCCTTCTTCCAACGCTCCACCACCCGCCTTCCCTCGGGGCGTCCGGAACCGGCGGTGACGCGGATGGCAGGGTTAGCCTTAAAAAGTTCCCGGCCGTAGGCTGGGCGCGGTGGCTCAGGCCTGTAATCTCAGCACTTTGAGAGGCCGAAGAGGGCGGATCACCTGAGGTCAGGAGTTCGAGACCAGCCTGGCCAACATGGCGAAACCCCCGTCTCTACTAAAAAATACAAAAATTAGTCGGGCGTGGTGGTGCGTGCCTATAATCCAGCTCCTCGGGAGGCTGAGGCAGGAGAATCGCTTGAACCCGGGAGGCAGAGGTTGCAGTGAGATCGCACCACTGCACTCCAGCCTGGGCGACAGAGTAAGACTCCGTCTCAAAAAAAAAAAAAAAGTTCCGGCCGGGCTCCGCCTCGCAGTCAGCCGGCTCCACCCTAAGCCCAAGTCCCAGGCAGCCACTGACTCCTCCCAGCGCTGCGAACTACAAGTCCCGCGATCCCTCGCGCGCTCCCTACCGCCACTCCCGCGTTCCTACCGGCGCCGCTGGGTAGGTCGGCCAAGAGTGCCTCCCATTGGTCTCCGCACTGTCAATCACCTGGGAGTATTGAGGGGCGGGGCGGAGGTGGAGATCCGGATCCGGAGCGGCTGAAAGGCGGAAGTGGAGGCCGGAGCCTGGGACACCGCCGGCGGGGAGAGAAGCGGATCCCGTCCGAGCCCCGGCCCCAAGTAACGCCGCCGCCCCGGAGCCGCCGTGAGTATGCTTGTCCCAGGACCTGGTGTCTCTGTCTGATGAGACATCCACTTATGTCTTCTAGAGGCTTCTAGAGATAGGCTCCTCATGTGTCTGCAATTCCAAAACTTAACAAAAACAAAAAGTTGAGCCTCTGAAGCTGTCACTAACCAAGTGATTCAGATGTCGGGACTGGAACACCAGCTGTTGGGGATGCAGGACTTGGTCTCTGCCCTCCCACACCTCCTGCCTCTTCTTTCTCTCCATCGCCCCATCTCTGCCAGTAGAGAATGGAACTGAGGTCTCTATTGAAAAAGGGAAAGTTGGTAGCTGCTAACTCAGTACTTCTCATTTCTCCCTTACAGTTGGAGGTCCCCCTCCCCACTAAGTGCCTCTTTGCATAGCACCAGTCCCCACCCGCACGCTCTCTGGACCACTACAGCTGGACGGGCAATGGCGGGTCGGGGAGGCGCAGCACGACCCAATGGACCAGCTGCTGGGAACAAGATCTGTCAATTTAAGCTGGTTCTGCTGGGGGAGTCTGCGGTAGGCAAATCCAGCCTCGTCCTCCGCTTTGTCAAGGGACAGTTTCACGAGTACCAGGAGAGCACAATTGGAGGTGAGTGGGCATGAGGGAGTCGGGGAGGGGCCTCTTGCCCATGGACGCTCCTTCTCTCTTACAGCGGCCTTCCTCACACAGACTGTCTGCCTGGATGACACAACAGTCAAGTTTGAGATCTGGGACACAGCTGGACAGGAGCGGTATCACAGCCTGGCCCCCATGTACTATCGGGGGGCCCAGGCTGCCATCGTGGTCTATGACATCACCAACACAGTAAAGATTTCCCCTTGCTTCTTCCTTTGCCCGTCCCTTCGACATTCTGTCCCTGTCTCCTCAGGATACATTTGCACGGGCCAAGAACTGGGTGAAGGAGCTACAGAGGCAGGCCAGCCCCAACATCGTCATTGCACTCGCGGGTAACAAGGCAGACCTGGCCAGCAAGAGAGCCGTGGAATTCCAGGTGGGGAGATGACAGACTTGGGGGAAGGAGTGCTCTCACCTCCTCTCACCTCCATCCAAACCAGGAAGCACAAGCCTATGCAGACGACAACAGTTTGCTGTTCATGGAGACATCAGCAAAGACTGCAATGAACGTGAACGAAATCTTCATGGCAATAGGTCAGTTGCTTCTCCTCCCCTCCTCTCTCCACCCAACAAATGCACTTTTCCCCCTCCCAAACAGCTAAGAAGCTTCCCAAGAACGAGCCCCAGAATGCAACTGGTGCTCCAGGCCGAAACCGAGGTGTGGACCTCCAGGAGAACAACCCAGCCAGCCGGAGCCAGTGCTGCAGCAACTGAGCCCCCCTTGCCTGCCCGCTGCCCCCGCCTCCTCCGCCTGAATGACCCGACTGGAATCCACTCTAACCAATCGCACTTAACGACTCGGGCCACCACTGGGGGGGCAGGGGGAGGGGTCCACCATGATTTCTCCATATAATTTTGATCATAGGCCGGAGTGAGTCATTCCACCTGCACCTTTCTGTACAAATACTAATTCAATTTTAAGTCTTAAGTCACTTTTTTAATATATATGATCTTCTGCTCTTCCCACTTCCTCCCCTTTCTACTGCTCTCCCATTTTCCCTTGCTGGGAGTAGCCACATGCTCTTGCCCCCCAACCCTTGTATATGGGGACAGTGGGGTCAGTGCAGCTACCCTTTCTTTCCCTCCTGCGGAACAGCGGACCCAGCAAGAGCATCCACATCCTCACTTTGTTCGGAGTGGTCTTTGGTTTGGGCGGTGGGGCAGACCTTGGGAAGGGGCTTAGGAAGGGAGAGGCAGCTCTTCCTTCAGCTGGCTCTCATCAGGCTGCAGCCCCCTCCCCGCTCCCACCTCCCTGCTGGGAAACCACAGCATTATCACAGCATTATTGTGACAGCCACGAACCCATTGCCCACAACCCCTCCACCCTCGGTCACCCCAACCTCTGGCTCTGAGCCCTGTTCTGACCAAATCATGATGATGAGTATTTGGGGGTGGGTGGGTAAGGGGGGGAGTGGGAGGGGACGGAACCAACTTTTTCTGTATTTTGTATTGTATGTTTTCTTCAACATGTAACCAATCAGTATCTTGTCAATATAGTCAGCCGATCGATCGACCTCACAATTGTCTTCCTTGTCTTTCTCTGGCAGTTT